CTATTACCTATGGGCAGGTGGAGAGGGGGATTAGACTTGCTCACAGGGATGGGGCAGATGCTAGAATAAGGAACCCAATGCAACAATAGCAATTTGCCAGCATTGTTGGGAAGAGGACACACACAAGCTATCTAGATTTCCCAGCCTGTAGGCGCAGCTCAGTGTCACAGAATCAAGGTGTAGCAATACTTGGAAATCCAGGCACACGTGGATTTGGTACCAGGTAAGTCTGTCAGTACGACCTTCAAGATAGGGTAGAGGTTGAGAGGCCAGGACCCCCAGCCCTAGGACGGGGAGACTGGAAAAAAAAACAATGGTGGCTGTGACAGATACCAGGGGATGGGCTCCTGAACTCTTCACTGATGGCAGATGGGGGAAAGGAGGCCTTGGGCAGGGTTTCACAAGATACATCAACAGAGCTTGATCAAATCAAAGGTACACGAATTAATCGGGCTAAAATTTTCTATAAGAACAACATTCTATGGGTTTAAGCATCAACACCGTTAGCATTAAAATTTTAGCTATCAGTATACTGTAAATATTTTAGCTATCTGTATACTATAAAAATTTTAGCTATCTATATGCTATAAAAATCTTTAGTGTTAGGGGTTATGGATTTTTTTTTTCTTTTTCTACTTTACTGTAGTTTTTAAACTTGTTTTCAATGAAGTTGTTTTTTAGTAGCTAGAAAAAGGAAAAATGACTAGTTTTACTTAGCCAAACTAAATTTATGCAGGTTTTCTCCTTTTTTATTCTCCTATATCTGTAATCAGTTGAAAATTTCCTCTGATATTTTAAACATGATCCTCACATTTTATTTTCACATGAAGGATACCCTCTTTTAAAGATTTTGAATTTTACTTTGTTCCTTTTTCCTTCCCATAGAACTTCACTGGCTATTTCTAAATGATAAATCATGATCAACCTGTAGTTCCATGTGCTTAAGGAGCTATGGAACAGGACATTTAAAGCAGAAGTGTTCTAAACGTCCAGGCTGGCTGAGTGCTACCCAGGTTTGTATCCGTGCTTGGCGGGCTCTGGGTAGCACGTGCCTGAGACTCCCTGGCTTTTGAGGTCTGCCGAAGCAGGTGACGCCTCTCCTGGGGACACAGAAGCAGTACGGACTCCCAGGTGGCGGTGGTGCTTTCCCTAAGTTCCTACCTCTCTGCCAAAACAAACTAACCATGTATTTCTCTGGGGCTTGTCTTCTGAGCTTGCTTTATAACCAATTTGAAATTTCAGGAGACCTGAAACATAGTTACCTGCTAGCTTTGATTCCTGAAATTTCCTTAAAGGGACCACAGTTCTGTTCAGCAAATGTCTATCAAATGTCTGCTACATGCTAGGGTGCTGACCAGGTGCTAGGGATACGAGGATGAATAATAGTATCCCTGCAGATGAATTTACTGTCGCTGGGGGAGAGACAGGTCAGACAGGTCATTTCAAGAAGAGCTTTCCAGTCCATATTAAGGGTGAAAGGTTCAGAGAGGTAAGGTTTTCAAGGTCATTCTTGATCAAATAGAATTGGTCAAGGAATATAGATAACAAACCTCTTCTAATTGTTCCAGCCAGGAGAGTACATGGGGTCCTCTGGAGGCAGAGGAGAGAGCGGCTACCCTTGACATGATGGTTTTGCCTAGAACTGATCCTGTTTACCCTTAACTGTGTGGGAATAAATAGAAATAGTTGTTTCTAGAAGTGATTTTATCCTGGACATGCACATGAGCATAACTTAGGGAGGACAGATGGATGGTATGTGCAGACCTGAACCAGGCCATGAATTCTGTTTTCATTACATTTTTTAGTACTACTAAAGCATCAGCACATACACAACATTTATGCCATAGCACAAGCCTGTCTTTAAAGTACACTTTACTTTGAGATGGCTTAAAACTAATTTCTGCTTGAGCTTTTATAGATAAGTACAACTTATATTTATAGCTAAGTAAAACTTTCTTTAGCACTTTTCTTATAAAGTGTCTGATGTCTGCCTTTTTGTTTGAATTTATAGGCAGATTCAGTATGGGTGCTTGACAGTTCAGACATGAAATCTGGATTATTCTGTATTTGCGATTTTAATAGCATTAGGCAATTTACTATACATGAATGGAGGCATGTTCTCTAGATATTTAGGTTCCTTCATTGTGAACATTTTTATAGTTGGTGTCAAACATTTTTGTTGTACCCCCAGAAACTTAATCAGTTACTGGTAATAAGATCAATAACTTACCACAATTTGGGATACATACAGTTTTCAGATTGAGCTGACCTGTGGGCTACCTACTTTGTAATCAGACCAAGATCACCAATATTTTGGGACTGTTTTATAGAAAAAAAAAAAAGCACAGGAAATTATCTAAAAATAGAGTATTGATTAAGCAGTCTTACTTTGCATTCAGATATAATTGTCCTTCTTTGCTCTCTGAGGCATCATTGCTTCCCTTTTGCACAATTTCTTTTTCATTTCCTCTTTGAAAATACTAATGGCCCCATGTGAAAAAAATGAAAATATCTCAGTGTTGTACCACCCATTGTATTTTTAAGTCTTTTTATTTTGATAAAAATACACAATCATAGGGAACCCCCCACCCCCACCCCAAATAGCAGTTGAAATGAAGTGCTTCTAAGTTGTGGATCATTAGAAGGGAGCTTTCAGTTGGGCATGGTGGCTCACGCCTGTAATCCCAGCACTTTGAGAGGCCAAGACGGGTGGATCACTTGAGGCCAGCAGTTCGAGACCAGCCTGGCCAACATAGCAAAACCCCCATCTCTACTAAAGATAACAAAAAATTAGCCGGGTATGATGGTACATGCCTGTAATCCCAGCTGCTGCGGAGGCTGAGGCATGAGAATCGCTTACACCTGGGAGTTGGAGGTTTCAGTGAGCCGAGATTGCACCACTGTACTCCATCCAGCCTAGGTGACAGAGTGAAACCCTGTCTCAAAAAAAAAAAAAAAAAGAAAAGGAAAAGGGAGTTTTCAAAAGAGAAAAAAAACTTTTAACTTAACGTGGCATTTTTGCTCTATAAAATAAACAACCAAGGAAAATATGTCTGAATTGGGAGATAAAATTTACTTGATACTCCTTCTTCATTGGGTTATCTGTTCATTCTCTCTGGCTACTCTAGAAAATGAGTGGCCTGAAAAGGAACATCCTGCTTGTACAGATAAGAGAACTGATATTGGGGTTTTCTGATTCCACTTTGGAATTCATTGACTTTTTCCTGTTGGTTCTTACAGACAAAAAGTTATGCCATTTTTCCCCTCACTTCTCACTTCTCAATTAGTTTTTATTATCTGTATACTAAATATAAGACATTTCTAAACATCAGTAAGGCTAATTTTTATGGTAAATTTCAAAAAGATGTCCTAGAACTATATTTTAATGAATTGCTCAAAATGAGTTAAAAATATAAAACGCAGTAATTCAAAAAGGGCATCCTTATTTTTGATTAACTTTAGTTAACTATGACATCTAATTTAGGAAAGTAAATAGTGTAGTTTTCCACAATCCAGTTATAAAATGCATTTTTGGGGACCTGCTGTAAACTCAGGCGAGTTAGGTGCATGTCTTGGCTATGTCTCCTGCTTCACAGTAGTTGCTCCAGCTCCTTTCTGTTCCCCTCTGTAGGGACCAGCAGCCCCAACTGAGAGTCTCGTCCTTCCTGCCCCATACCAAGGACTAATGCAGGCATCAGGCGTGTTTTCACTTTGGAAATTTTTATTACGAATGGGAGCCAGACTGATGTTATCTACTTGTATTAGTTGATTTCTTAGTATTAAGATTAGAGAATGCTTGTTTTCTGAGGCAAAATAAGTATTTTTAGATAACCTTTTATTACAATTGCTATTGTTTTAATCTAAGACTTTTCAAATAGCTGCTTAGTTTCAAAAAAAATACTGTTCTATTAGCTTATTCAATTTGTTGGACCAAATTGTGTTCATACTACATTATCTTTGACTTGAATATAGATACACAGTTGTCCCTTGCTATCCATGAGGGATTAGTTTCAGGACTTCCCTGGGATACCAAAATTCACAGATGCTCAAGTACCTGATATAAAATGGCATAGTATTTGCATGTAACCTATGCACATCCTGCCATGAACTCTTCACATCATCTCTAAATTACTTATAATACTTAACACAATGTAAATACTATGTAAATAGTTGTTATACTGTACTGCATATGAAATAATGACCAAAAAAGTCTGTGCATGTTCAATACAAATGCAGTTTTTAAAAAATATTTTCAATCCATGGTTGGCTGAGTCCATGGATGCAAAACCCACAAATACAGAGGGTCAACTGTAAATTCTATCTTATGTCTATTATGATGACTAAGCAAGCCTGTAGGTCATTGTGATGCTGGTAAGCACTTGGCCCTGTTTTAATTTTTTTCATTCATTCAACAGTTACTTTAACTGCCTTTTATGGGAAACAACAGTGAATAAAACTGGCACAACCTCTCTGCCCCTGTACCGTCTGCAGTTGATTTTTCATTCTTAGGTTTTTATAAGATAGTTTTTTTCCTGTTATTTTTCACTAATAAGTGATTTTACAGACTATGGAAAGTGAATGCTGTAAAAATTTACAAATTATGCAGAAACACCGAAGTTATTTCTTAAAAATGTTCTAAGTATACTGTTGCCCTTACTTCAAAACTGACTGCCTTCAGTTGGGTTATCTTAGTAATAGATTCTTTCATATTATTCAGAACTCTCTTGTGTTTCATACATGTAAATTACAATATTAAGAACTGGTAAGTTTCTTTTTGCAACCTACTTTATTTACTCTATATGGAAAAACCTGTTTTAAGGAAATTTTTTGACATCTTCTGAATTACTTACTAAAGGCATCTTGTAAGCATACAGGAGAATAAAGCTTTGATGCTTGATGGTATTTGCCCTTAATTAGCAAAATCTGTTTGACTTTTAAATATGAAATAATTATTGATGCAGGTAAGTGAAAAAATTCACAGCTCTTAGCAAAATGATTATCAGAACTATGGAATTTAAAATAAGCAGTTTTAATACAGGCCTGTTCTTTTGCTGGCATCTCATAGGAACTGATTTTAGTAGACCCTCTGATGTATGACTCATTTTGGCTTGTTAGTTTTTTATATGAGTCACTGTTTTAGAATAATGTAAAACATCGGAAGATAAATCTGGGTGTGTGTGCACAAACACGCCATACTCTCTCTATTGTTTCTGTATGCAAAGTTGCCCTGGAAAAAATTGCTTCTTCTGGTACCAACAAAAACTAGAAGGGTATTCTGAACTGCTGTTCATCTTAGAGTGATTTGAAATGGGTGTATGTATTTTCTACTTTGGTTCACAGTTCATCAGACCAAGGCAAAGGAGAATTTTCGTCACTTGAAAAGCACAATAACCAATCTTTGTGAGTTTTTTTTTTTTAAGTAGAAAAGAAAAACATGAGTACCAAACCAAGTTTTGTTGCACTTTTCAGAATAGTACTCCTGGTGCTTTTTAAGTTTTTCTTAATCCTATACAAGAGAATATACAGATAATTTTATCTAACTTTTCAGTTAGGATTACATAAATACAAACTGTATATTTTTTATTATATCAATCCAAAGAATAATTTCTAACCAGTCCTGCTTTCTTTTTTGGGGGGAGATATTTAGTAGAACTTTGAAATTATTTGGCAACTCATAAGAACTCAAAATAGGTTCAATTTAGGGAAATTAAGAAATTCAAGATTATGTTTTGGGATAAAATAAAATGATTGGCTGTGTTATTTTAGACTGTAAAATACATAGAATGGGTGATTTCTAGACTATTGGAATATGTCACAATATACATAATTTTAAACTGTGTTGAAATACTTAGATGCTAAAGGTTTTTATTGTAAAATGTCATTGAACAATAAGCATAAATAAAGATTTTATGAATGTATTTGAGAATGCAATAAAATTTATATGGATTGGAGAATAAAGGAAAAAATACATAAACTTATTGTTTACTAGTTAACTTGGGTTTTCAATTTGTTTCTACCCAAATCGTTTTCCACTCAGACAGATGTATTAGCTATTACTTTACATTAACAGTTGTTTAAATTATTTAAAACTGCCTTTATAAACTGTCTTTTAAACTTTTTAAGTCTTAAATTTATTTCCTTTTGGATATTTGGCAGCTCTAAAAGAGAAAATAGGCACTATCCCCTCTTTTGATCTTTTAAGGATAGTGACAGGATTTATCCACTTGCAAATTGGTTTGCTAACCTGCCTTGTCATAGAAAACAGTAGAATAAAAGTGAAGTCACAGTTTTAGGGCATTCATCCCTTCTTTATCACACATATGCTGTCAAGTTGTTCATCTTCTGTGGGCCTCTCACCTTAAAATGGCAATGATGGTAAACACATCCACCTCTCAGATTCATTGAATTCCAGGGAGATAATAGAGATGAAAACACTCCACACGTGTCAGGTATTTATATTCTTAAAATAACATAATACACAAAATGGTCTTTCATATTCGTAATTACCCTACAAAAAACTCAGTATGTGCCCTGGGCAAGTAAGTATTTGCAAAGTTAATGTTATTATTTTGTAATTTTGATGTGCAGAATTCCGTTCTTCCATTTATGCATGTCCTGTGCTTTACAAAAGAATGGAGCTTTTGCTTTAATGTTTAAAATACCTTTATAGGTCTAAATTTTTGCTTTTCTTGTCTTTTAAACTATAAAAAAATGCTGCTTTCAGATATACCCTTGGCATTTTTATAATGATGCTTGAATGCCTTCTATTAAATACTTTATTTAGACATCATCAAATTCTTCAAGTATGAAAGTTTTATTACAGGGGATATTTTTAGATTTGTGTTAAGAATCTGAAAGTTATTTTTATTTAACCTGTCATTAACATATCTGTTATTTTAACTGTTTGATTTAATTATCCCTTTATAATCATGATTTCTGAATGTTCATCTTTAAAATACTCTGAGTTTACTGATCTCTCATGCCTTGTGCTCTCTACAATAGGTGATTCTATTCTGCCTTTTGACCGTTATTCTTTTCATGTTTACTTGTACGATCAAGAATTAACAGATTGTTTTCTGTGTGTGATCTCAGTCTACTAATGATCATACTACTGATAAACATTATAAGCTACTTTAAGAGTTTTCAACAATGACCTCTTAAACCAAATGATGCTCTCTTCCTAACACCCCTTTCTTCTGTAGCAAATCTATATTTAACTTCTCTTGCATGCTTTTGAAATCTAAAGAGTGCAGAGTTGTTGCTACATTTCAACCATCCTTGCAGCATCCTGAAAAATAAATTGGCAGGTGTTGCAGATAGCAAAAGTGTAGCTCTGAGAGGCCCCCGTTGTGCTAGTGTGCACAGTATGGGCTGAGTGCTTTCACCGGGAGCCTGTTGTTCTTTGGGTGGCTCCAGATGTACCCTCCGAAAGGGGCCTAAAATTGTCACTTCCATAATATTAATAAACTTAATAAAATTTTGATCATTTGGTTTATAAACAGTAGCCCTAATATCCATTTCAGTAGGTAAGTCAGATTTTAGAAATAAATAAATTTGGGAAAGAAGTGGGGAGTCATTCAGCATCACAAATTGCTATTTATCTAGGTAATACTTTTTATTTATGCATTTATTTGGTCACGTAAATGTGCTTAGACCTAATAAACATATGTAGTTGGTGAAAATTAATGCATGACTCGTAAGCAGAGTATGGAATGTAAGCATGTGCCATGAAACTGCAATTCTTTTATCCTGTATTTTCCATCATTTACATACCGGTTCCATTTAGAGGATAGTCCATTTTCACTTTTTTTTCATAGATTGGCCAAAATGGGAAGGATTGGATTCCACTCTCTTCCACGAAGAGTCAATGGGACTGGCTAAGATCAAAGTCTGAGGCTTTTTCCATCAGTAATCAGGTATGCATTGAACTAAAAATCACTATAATTCTACAAACTAGTTGTTTCTTATTTTTTTTTCCAGTCCCTTTTTGCTTTCTTTTACGACCACATGAAACTTGAGAAGCCACCTAAAGCTATATCATTTAGTGGAGTTGGGCAGTTCCCAAGTGTCCAACAAGAAGGCCTGGTTTAGGCTGCGATGGCCACTGTCATTCCTGGTGATTTGTCAGAAGTAAGAGATACCCAGAAAGTCCCTTCAGGGAATAACTACTTATAGATTATATCTGTGTTTAAAGGCACATGGCTACTCATTCTCCTGAGAAAACCCACAAGTGTAATTATTGTGAGAAAATGTTTCACCGGAAAGATCATCTGAAGAATCACCTCCATACACACGACCCTAACAAAGAGACGTTTAAGTGCGAAGAATGTGGCAAGAACTACAATACCAAGCTTGGATTTAAACGTCACTTGGCCTTGCATGCCGCAACAAGTGGTGACCTCACCTGTAAGGTATGTTTGCAAACTTTTGAAAGCACGGGAGTGCTTCTGGAGCACCTTAAATCTCATGCAGGCAAGTCGTCTGGTGGGGTTAAAGAAAAAAAGCACCAGTGCGAACATTGTGATCGCCGGTTCTACACCCGAAAGGATGTCCGGAGACACATGGTGGTGCACACTGGAAGAAAGGACTTCCTCTGTCAGTATTGTGCACAGAGATTTGGGCGAAAGGATCACCTGACTCGACATATGAAGAAGAGTCACAATCAAGAGCTTCTGAAGGTCAAAACAGAACCAGTGGATTTCCTTGACCCATTTACCTGCAATGTGTCTGTGCCTATAAAAGACGAGCTCCTTCCGGTGATGTCCTTACCTTCCAGTGAACTGTTATCAAAGCCATTCACAAACACTTTGCAGTTAAACCTCTACAACACTCCATTTCAGTCCATGCAGAGCTCGGGATCTGCCCACCAAATGATCACAACTTTACCTTTGGGAATGACATGCCCAATAGATATGGACACTGTTCATCCCTCTCACCACCTTTCTTTCAAATATCCGTTCAGTTCTACCTCATATGCAATTTCTATTCCTGAAAAAGAACAGCCATTAAAGGGGGAAATTGAGAGTTACCTGATGGAGTTACAAGGTGGCGTGCCCTCTTCATCCCAAGATTCTCAAGCATCGTCATCATCTAAGCTAGGGTTGGATCCTCAGATTGGGTCCCTAGATGATGGTGCAGGAGACCTCTCCCTATCCAAAAGCTCTATCTCCATCAGTGACCCCCTAAACACACCAGCATTGGATTTTTCTCAGTTGTTTAATTTCATACCTTTAAATGGTCCTCCCTATAATCCTCTATCAGTGGGGAGCCTTGGAATGAGCTATTCCCAGGAAGAAGCACATTCTTCTGTTTCCCAGCTCCCCCCACAAACACAGGATCTTCAGGATCCTGCAAACACTATAGGGCTTGGGTCTCTGCACTCACTGTCAGCAGCTTTCACCAGCAGTTTAAGCACAAGTACCACCCTCCCACGTTTCCATCAAGCTTTTCAGTAGGATTCTGGGACATGGATTCATTACAGAAATGTATGTGTAGCTGTGCCCTAGATGACCATTTTTATTTTAGTGCCTACTTTAAAACAGTATAAAAATTTCTGCTTTTGTATAATACAAATTTTCATTAAGCCAGTATAAAATAGAAACTAGCTTTTAAACTGAGCTTTGGAACCATTTGTGTTCAGTTAAGTTTACCTGGGTATTTTGTCCTGATTCACTGCCAATTGTCACATTTTAAGACTTTTTTTTTTCCATATAGGAAAGCCATTATTAGTAGTAAACTTTTACAAATCCCATTTTCAAATTACTTTTAGATCTTAAAATTTTCATTTTTGTCTAATAACAGTGGCTCTACCTTTTGACATCTGGCTCATTAAAAAATTTAGCAATAGAATGTAAATTGTATAAAAAGTTTGTGAATAACTCAAGGGTTTAAATTTTCTTACTAGCTTCTAAATGGATTAATAATCAAGTGCTTCAAATGAATTAAGAGTCCAGTTTCGGAAGATAATAAATGTTTGTTAGATACACCATAATTTCAGATCAGTATATTCTGAAGACTCCCTGTTGTCTGGCTAAAATATTTGCCATCTTTATTATGAGCCTTTAAGGAAAACAAACCCTAAACACAAAGCATCAGTATTTATAGCAAAAAGAGACTCTGTTAGGTGACATGGCATTTCGTGTCACTTAATAGTTGGCCCTAAATTAGTACACAGGATATTTTGTCGTGTTTCATCCTTCTTAACATGCTATCTTTTCATTTAATAATAGTAATAGTGTATGGCATTGGGGTCTTCAGAGTCGATATATAGGTAGATCTCTTTAGTCTTTTCCACCTTTCACATCCAAGGGGTGGGTCAAGTGCAGCCAGCAATTTATTTTCATTGTTGGCCCACGGTTAGTCCATAATCTAGAGCCATTGTGGAACTGCAGCCATGAGGTGTGTTTATCCCACAGTGGATTGACTCAGCCTCTGTGGGTGACAGACTTCTAAGCAGGAAGATAGACGTGAAGCACATGGTTACATTTGGGAACTTGTGTAGGGATCATGGCCCCTGTAGCCAGGGTTAAAAACTGGACTTTTTAGAAGTAAAGTAAAAGCATATCGCTTATATCATTTCTTGCTGAATTTGATATGTTTTTCTTTCCCTTAAGAATCAAAAGCAGAAAACAAAAACAACAGTCCTACTCCGATGTTATCTTTCTGATTCAATGTGAATCCATCTTTCCTTGCAATATTTTGGATGGAGAATTTGAAGTTAAATGCATTAGAAAACTACCTGATGAACTACCACAAAGTTTTAAGTGACTAGAAATATATACAGTAAAATCCCACTTTCATGCATCTCTGGGAAATGATAGGAGTATTGCAAATAAGTTGAGTTTGTAGAGGGTAACAAAGTAAAGTAAAACAAACCTATCTTGGTTAACATGAAAATAACAATTGAGAATATATTATATTCACTGAATAATTATAGGCTTTTCCTCACATTAGACAACCAACATAATCTTCTTAAAGGTCTAATTAATATATTTTTCTAAGGGTCAGTTGGGACATTAACCTAAGAAACATATCTATTAAGCACTTGTTAACACCTTATTTTAGGACCCTTTCCGTTGGGGATGGGGGCAAGGGTGGGAGGTTTTTAGAAGAGTATATATCTCTTTAAAAAAAAACAGAAAGAAAAATATTTCTGAGCACTCATTAGCCCTATATGGAAACTTCTTTCCTTTTTGTAGGGCCAGTTATCACTGCAGATTGCAATGTTTACCAAGAATTTCTAAAAATGAGTGCAGATTACTGAATATAATACATTATTTAAAATATTTGGGAGTAGTATAATTTGTGGAGAAATGTAAATTGTAATAATGTAAATGGGGGCTTCAATATATATATATAATACACACACACACACACATGCACACATACCGCACTTCATAGAATCAAAGTTGCTCTCTGAAGGAGCTTTGGCTCCTGATATTTTATCATGCTCCTATATTTTTTTAATCCTTGGAGCAGTAGTTTTTATACTTATGTATTTAAATTTTATTATGAAAAATTACATTTATTAAAAAAGTGTGTTCCAAAGGCATTAAAATTATATATGTTAATAAGGAAGTACATTTTTAAATTTTTCAAACTGCTCCTAGCTTTTGATTAGGAGAATATTTTTTCTGAAAGTAGGCTTTTCGCTCTGCTTCATTACTGCTTCCTTTAGTTTCTATGAAACAGATTGCTTACCTAAATCTTTAGTTGAATGATTAGTGTTCAATATTGCTTTAATCACCATATAAAAGGAAAAAAATTGGTGACAGAGCACAAATAGAAAACCTATTTTTAAATAGAAATCACAAATAGCAAGTGTGGAAGCACTACTTTATTCTGTTTAAAATGTACTTAAGAAGTCATCAAATTAGTGAACTGAGACATTGGCCTTAGTAGGCTGTATTCACTGCTAATTTAAAAAAGGGAGTACCAGGATTTATTAAGTAAAGCATTTTGGAAATGGGGAATAGCGCCATATATGTATGTATGTGTATGTGTGTGTGTGTGTGTGTATATATACACACACACACACATACTTAAATCTTGCCCTGCATGAAATTCAAATACATGGAGGCACATCTTCAGGGCACCAGTGTTAAAATTTTGGAGTCTTAATTTTCATGTGTACACCTCTTTGCCTGTTCCCACCCCCAGACTTGAAATAACACTTCAGAGTAAGAGGGAATTCAGCTAATTTGTTTTTAAAATTGACTGTAGTGGTCACTAAACCCTTTTTGAGAGAATTTCTATTAAAGATGAGGCAGACTCGCTTATTTGAATTGCACAATGTTCTAACAAGGATGTAACACAGAATTGGCTTTTTTTTCCCTAGAAAAAGATTGTTTGTTTCTATGTCAACTAGATATGATTAAAAATAAGTATTGCCAATGCTGTTTTCATTCTCTAGTGGCCAGAATCATTATCCTTGAAATTTCTGGTAGTGCCTTAGCTTGGTTAAAAAAAAAAAAAAAAAAAAAAAAAAGGGATTAACATTAAATAAAAGTAGTTTAGAATTTGGGCCTCAGACAAGATATTGAACCTCATTCAGTTTCACTTCCACATGTATGTACAAGTTAGGTCACCAAACACGGAAGTGTGAGTGTGGAAGGATCTTGGCACTGTAAGCAATGCTATCCATTGATGTATACAAGTACCTTTATAGTTATCGATCACTGTTAAAACTTTCATTTTAAAATCCTATTACCAAGTTCAGTTTTTTAAAACTTCAATTGTCCTGGCTGATTATGCATCACTCTGTGTGCAACTTTTTTATTTCATTTAGTGTTTCTTTCAAGCTGTGTATTTTTGCCTATTTGTTGCTTGTGCTTTATTTTTCTTAGTCATTTGTGGAATATAGTGATATATTGTGTTAATTTGGACAGTAGCGGTTTTTAAAAACCATATACTGACTGAAACATGAGCCAGAGCCGATTGCTTTATTAAGCTAATAATGAATGTTAAAGAGTACATATTTTCAGGATCGTTCATCTAGTGAGCAATACACATATTATAGGCCAATATTTTTTTAAAAAATAGAGCTTGGTCAACCTCTATACTACACATATTACAAGATATAGCACTTTCAAAATGAATCTAAACCTTTACAGAAACTTTCTTATAGGTTATGCCTTTTATTTTAAGACTTATTATAATTCAAGTGCCATTAGATGATATATATGTAGGCCTTTGATATATAATGCTTTGTGTACAAAAATGGTAGATGGTATTTTAAACAGGTACATTTTTACAGTGTTTTCTTATCAATTTGCTATATTGCACAGAATCAGTGTGTGTCTTTTCATAAGGTTTTACAATGGTTTATTTTTTTACAAGGTTTACGTGTCTCAAAGCACACTGTCTTCCCAGTACGTAAGTTAAAAAATACCAGTTCACCCAAGTTGCTTCTAGCCTACTGAGATCCATGTGACATTGGAGGAGATCTTTTAAATGTTTAGTATTCGTCATTAGCAATGGCTGGCTGTTAGTTCTGGTAAATGTGTGCCTAAGTTGAATTTGTCTTGTTTTTCTCACACTGTGTCAGCAGCCATGTCTACAACACAGATAAGTCTGTTGTGATCACATAGATCTACATAAGTTGTGCAGTTTTGTGCTAAAAACCCATAGGGAGCTCCTTTGGGATCATAGAAAAGAAGATCATGCAACCAGCATTGGTGAAGGCACACTCAGATTGCACTTAGGGCCTTTCTATGATGTTGTCAACCCTCTGAGGATGGAAGGCAGTGTCTTTTGATGTTATCTAGCCTAGAAATGACACAGAACTATTGCTAATGTATAAAACACTTCATTATATAAGCTTCAGTGGTACAGATGAACCAGAATGAATGTTTATCTTCTCAGAAACACTCCTTCAATATTATATTGGATCATGCTGCTAATGTAACTTGGGCTACAACTCTTCATGGTGCTACAAACTTCTCTGTCTCATTCAGTCGTATTTTTTTATCCATAGAAAAAGGACTACATTAGGTGTAAAAGTGTACAATATATTTTTATACTGTGACTTAATTTGTCATTAACAAACTTTTACACCACCACAATGTATTCATGTGCACTTGCAAAAGGAGATCTCGGACATGCAAATGTTACCAGAACAAACCCAGCTTTTGTCCACAAGGTGACTGTAACTCAGAATGGAAAGTGGGCTTTATAATAGGGTGTGGAGTGAAGAACATGCTGTATGTTACTAACAGCCCTTTGAATTTAACAAAAACTGGGAATCCATTAGGAAACGGATTGCATCATACCTGAACATAAGCTGGACTGCTGAAATTGTATTTTTAGCTAATGAAAAAGTGTTTGGACTAGTACTCTAAAAATGTTCTAATGATAAAGTTTTGAGTCAAAATAGAAAAGAAAAAAATCTGCATTCCAGGCCGAATTTTGTATATTTTTATTGCATTTAAAATTGCTATTCTGTAATATTGGGAAATCAAGTGGCTTATCATGTATATCGTGTACTTAAAATGTATTCACAAACTACTGTTGTATTTGTATAAAATATAGACAAAGATCATATTTTTTGTGTGTGTATAAGCTCTGTAAAATAGCAATCACATTATGAAGCTGCAGTGATACTACATTTTAAACATTCACATCCAAAGAAGCAGACTATTTATTGTCCATATACCAGATTTAAAATATTAATTTGCTGCTAATTAAATAATAGTACTGCAGCTTCTTGTGGCCTACAGTGTTATGTTTGCTGTAAGAATAAGATATGTGAATTCCACAAAATATATGAATAAAATTATAGAATGGCTTTAGATAATGTAGATCTTCCTGAAATTTTAATAGA